ATCGGGGTGAAGGATGAGGGACACTCCACTCCCGCAGGGGGCCTCTTCCTCATCCTCCCTGCCCTCCCCACCCCCTGGGAAGCCCGGGAGGACCGTCGCGCCGCGGGCGCTCACCCGCGCGTCCAGGCTGCAGGCTGTCTTCCGCAGGTCCTGCAGGGCGCGCTGCATGAACTCGAAGGCGTGGCAGTCCACGCATGGGCGGCCTGCGGGGGGCGCGGGTCAGGGTGGAGGGGGCGCAGGGGGGGTCACCCGCAAGGCCCCCACGCACTCTGGGCCCGTCCACCCAGTGCCAAAGAGCGCACGTCCCCACTCCCCAAGCCACCATCTCCCGCGAAGGGGAGGACCCGCTCCCGGGAACAAAGGCGAGGCGCGGTCCTCCCCGCAGAGCCCCGGCCCCGCACGCCCCTGTCGCCAGCCCCGCCCCGCTCCCCGGAACCCGGCCCCCGGCACCTACTCTGCGCGGGGACGGCACTCCCGGCGGGCTCGGCGCGGGCCCGGGCGCCCAGCAGCGCCAGACTCAGCAGCAGCAGCAGCAGCGGCGGCGGCGGCGGTGACATCGGGGACCGGCACGCGGGCGGGGGGGCCATGGCCAGCAGAGGGAGCGGGGCCGCCCTGAAGCCAGCGAGGGGTCAGCGGCGCCCGCCCCGCCCGCCCCGGGCCGGTGAGCCCCCGTCCCCTCCCGCGGGCCCCACGACCCTTGTCCAAGCCCCAGGCCTGGGAGCCCTGGACCCACCCACCCCGGGCCCGGGAGCCCCCTCCCCACCTCCGGTTCCCCGACTCCAGTCCGCCGGTCTCCGGGCCCAGCGAGCCTCTAGTCCGCGCCCCGTATCTAGAAAACGCCCATTCGGACGCCCGCACCACCGCCCTTACCGCGGTTCAGGGACCCCGGGACCAGCAGCGCGGGGACACCGGCAGACGTTCCGCGTCCGGCGCGCAACGCGCATGCGCTCCGACCCGACCCCGCCCGGGTTCCCCATCCGACGTCGTCGTCATGGAAACCCGAGACTGCGCTGGCCGCGGGTTTAGAGGAACCTAGGACGCTCCAGGAATCGGGTGTGCCTGGCCCTGGCCGGGGGCTGCCCCCGGGAGCAGCGTCCAGGCCCATGGCGGATGCAGTCTAGAGGACTGCCTGGAGGAGGCGGCGCCGGGGCGAGACCTCCAGAGCGCAAGGCCGGCGGGAGAAAAGCTGAGGAAGTGGGAAATCTGTGGCTGGAGCTCAGCAGGTCAGGAGCGATCCTGAGGGAGCTGCTCGATGTCTAACCACTTAGTAAAGTTTGTGTCTTCCAGATTGCAACACTTCTACATCAAGAAAATGTGGCAATAAGGCTGCCAAACCCTCCTGTCTTCTGAACCGAATCCTTGTAGATTCTGGATATCGCACCTTCATAGGAATATTCTGAGAATATTTTCTCCTATTCGGTAAGCTGTCTGTTTACTCTGTGATAGTTTCTCTCATTTTCTCTGTCATCATTTTTTTCTCCAGCTTCCAGGAGCCGTCGTAGCAGCCGATTAGGACTGGCTGCTGGTGTGGTGATGACCTAGAGGGCTTCTCCCAGGTAAGGTGAGAAGAGGGATCCACTCACTGCAAATCATCAACATTTTCTCTATCACTTTCTTCAGTTTAAGCAATCAACAAAACCACCGCTCCAGCACTGATTTGTAGCATTTGCGGGTTTCCCCCGTGTGACTTCCGCAGGACTGCCAAGTTCAAGCCGCCAGGGCCAGGGCACTGCTAGCAGCTGGGCTGAGCCCTGTTCTCCCGGCGTTCCCACCGCCCAGTGGCAATAGCTGTGAACGGCGGCAGGAGCATGGCAGTGGAACAATAAGGAAAAGATCTTTTAAAAAAAAGATATAATACAGAAGCCAAGCAAGGCGGCCCCGACCTGTAACCCCAGCACTCTGGGAGGCAGAGGCGGGCGGGCGGATCGCTTGAGCCCAGGAGTTTGAGACCAGCCTGGCCAACATAGGAAGGCCTCGTCAAAAAGACAAAAGGGTAAAACGAATTTAATAAAATGAAGTTTAACTTTTACTCATGTTTGTATCTAATGACAAGCTTTTAAAACTGAAAAGTTCACTACTGGCTCCTGCCTGGCGGCTCCAGCCCGACTGGGGGCCGGGGCCTCCCTGCACTGTGGGGTCACGAGTGCCCCTGGACAGCTCCCGAGCGCCCTCCGACCCGCATGCTCAGCGCAGCCCCGTCGGCGGCGCGCCACGGGCAGAGCGGGCTCAGCGGGGGACGGAAGCTCAGCGCTGCGACCGGGATCCCGCAGGCTCGCTCCGCAGGGCCGCGGCTCCTCTCCGTGCAGGTGCTGGGCCCGCGGGGGCGGGGCGTCCACACGGTCCGCGCCGAGACCCAAGCGGGGAAAAAGCGAAGAGCGGACAGCGGGGCAGGTGCCACAGGGAGCCTCCGCCCCACCGCGCGAGCAGCAAGTCTGCGGCGCTTGACACCTGCACTGCGAATGCCAGGCCGCAGCCCGGGCTCCCAAGACGCGAATACGCGCGCCTGCTCGTGACGTCATTTTTTGCGGTCTTCCCGAGAGCCAGCAGAGGGCGCCGCCATGATGTTTTACGGAAGCCGATAGTCCTTGCTCAGCGGCACCCCGTCCTTCCGGCTCTCGGCTTTGCCACAAAGCTTCCCGAAGACGCGGCCGCTACCCGGAGACGCGGTCGCCACCCAGAAGCGCTCTCCCGGGAAGCCCCGCTCGTGGGACCGCGCCACCTGCGCCGCCTCTGCGGCCCGCAGCCCGACGGGCGCCGCCATGTTGGGGTCCTAGCGAGGGACGCGTAGGTGTCTTCATAAGATGCCGGGGCAGCGGCGCG